GTTCCCTTGCCTCAGTCTCTCCCCACCCAGCTTCAGCAGTATTCCCTAAGACTCTTCATGGCTCTCCGTCCTCTACAGAGTAAAGACGACACTCTTCATCACACAGCACAGAATTCTCTCGGGAACCTGTTCTTTGCTTACCTAACAAGGCCCAGTTGTTTGCTCTTCCTAGACTCTGAAGAGGTCACTTACCCTCAGGCTGCTACATTTGTAAAAATCGCCATCCCAACTCTCAAAGAGCTGGCTTCAGATTTGAGATAATACACTTTGAATGATATACAATCAAGGAGTTTCTCCTCCATCACTCCTTTACATTTTATATCTATCTGCTGTTTAGTGCCTCGTCTCAATTCCATGAAAGCTACTGAATACAAACTATTTACTAGGGAGTCTGCGGGACACAAACAGAGGGATTATATTTAAAAAATAGATTGACGCGATCTTTGCCTTCCCCGACCTCATTACAATATAGTTTCTCCACCAATATCTTTAAAAACAGATCCTCTCTAACAGTATGAGAAAATCAAGGGGAGCCTCGGAAGTTCAGGCCAGGCTGCGTTCCGAGGAGCCGCCACGTCCCCCCACCTCCGCTTCCCGGGCCGCGATTGCAGGTTGAAAACTACTCCCAAACATCACAGGGCAGGCAGAATGCAACTACGACCCACGTGGCAGACGGGGGCGGGGACCGGTCGCGTGGCCGCGGCCTTGGCTCTTGCGCCTGCGCGCTGCCTCCCGCTCTAGGACCCGGATTTAAAGAGACAGGCGCTCCAACCGTCGTGGGCTGCCCGCGGCCTGTAATGAGCAAGTTCCGAGGCCTACGGTGAGCGCCGGAGCCGGAGAGGCAGGTGAGGGGCTACGCGGCGCGGCACGGCGCGGCGGGGCCCGGCGTGGGGAAGGCAGCGGGCCCGGGGCGAGGAGCTCGGCGCGGCCGGGGAGCCAGCCCCCCGGCTCCTCCCCCGCCCGCCTGCGGAGCCCCGGGGCACACCCTCCGTGACGTGGCGGCCCTCCCGGGAGCCCAGGGGGAGGCTCGCGGCTCCCCGGGACCCCCACGGGGCCGCGTGAGGCGGGGAGGCCGGCGCCCGGGCTGTGTTCCCTGTGGAACCCACGGGGCCTTCTCGTACCCTGGCCCGGCGTGCGTCCTCCTGCGCTGAACCGGGAGCGCTCGGGTGGGACTCAGGGAGCCTTGATCACTTCCCGCCTGCGTCCCGGACCCGGTGGAGGAGCGCTCCTTTCTGCCTCGCCGGGGGTCGCGGCCTACGCCGCCGACCCCACTGTCCCCGCCACTCTCCGACAGCGGCGCGGGAAGCCCTTCGAGAAAAGCGGCGGCGGCCAGGCCTCAGCGATTTCCTTCTCGGGCCCCTGGGCTGCGGCAGTTGTGAGGGTGCGGAACGAGGGACAGACGGGTTTCCTCAATTATCGAATGTACATTTTGTATACATTTTTAGAGAGCTCAGAACAGCCTCCCTCCCCCACAACCAGCGCATTCATGGATTCCTTGTAATTTTCCCAACTACCCTGTGAGGTAGGTATTATTTACCCTGCTTTAGAAATAAGTTTTTTTTTTGGCCTCCTACTCTTTCGTACAGCTATATGTCTTTGGCTTTCAAGATCTTCTTTCCACAAACCCTCCGTGCACTCAGCCGAAAAGAACTGTGCCTATTCCGAAAACATCACTGGCGTGATGTAAGACAATTCAGCCAGTGGTCAGAAACAGATCTGCTTCATGGACATCCCCTCTTCCTGAGAAGAAAGCCTGTTCTATCATTCCAGGGAAGCCATCTAAGATCACGTGCCACCTACCTTGTTTTCTTGCCAGGGTTGCATGTGGGACTCTGCAGTGGCCCCTGTGAGATGGCTGAGCAACGGTTCTGTGTGGACTATGCCAAGCGTGGCACAGCTGGCTGCAAAAAATGCAAGGAAAAGATTGTGAAGGGCGTATGCCGAATTGGCAAAGTGGTGCCCAATCCCTTCTCAGAGTCTGGGGGTGATATGAAAGAGTGGTACCACATTAAATGCATGTTTGAGAAACTAGAGCGGGCCCGGGCCACCACAAAAAAAATCGAGGACCTCACAGAGCTGGAAGGCTGGGAAGAGCTGGAAGATAATGAGAAGGAACAGATAACCCAGCACATTGCAGGTAAGGTAGAGAACACTGCTTTCTCATCTTACAGGATATTTTATACTCTTTTGGGATCCTACAGATCTGTCTTCTAAGGCAGCAGGTACACCAAAGAAGAAAGCTGTTGTCCAGGCTAAGTTGACAACCACTGGCCAGGTGACTTCTCCAGTGAAAGGCGCCTCATTTGTCACCAGTACCAATCCCCGGAAATTTTCTGGCTTTTCAGGTAAGATAGGTTAGGGCTACTTTAGCTGTTATGAATGAATTCATCTCTGTTGTTTCTCCAACAGCCAAGCCCAACAACTCTGGGGAAGCCCCCTCGAGCCCCACCCCTAAGAGAAGTCTGTCTTCAAGCAAATGTGACCCCAGGCATAAGGACTGTCTGCTACGGGAGTTTCGAAAGTTATGCGCCATGGTGGCCGATAATCCTAGCTACAACACGAAGACCCAGATCATCCAGGACTTCCTTCGGAAAGGCTCAGCAGGAGGTGTGGCATGAGCATCCTGAATAGGCCTTTCCTATTTCTCAAGAAGGGTTCCTTCTGTCTCCAGATGGTTTCCACGGTGATGTGTACCTAACAGTGAAGCTGCTGCTGCCAGGAGTCATTAAGACTGTTTACAACTTGAACGATAAGCAGATTGTGAAGCTTTTCAGTCGCATTTTTAACTGCAACCCAGATGATATGGCACGGGACCTAGAGCAGGTCAGAGGAACGGGAGGGAGGGTAGGCTACATTGCAGCAGTGGCATTTTGGTTTTTGGAGACAGGGTGACGTGTCAGAGACAATCAGAGTCTTCTTTGAGCAGAGCAAGTCTTTCCCCCCAGCTGCCAAGAGCCTCCTTACCATCCAGGAAGTGGATGAGTTCCTTCTGCGGCTGTCCAAGCTCACCAAGGAGGATGAGCAGCAACAGGCCCTACAGGACATTGCCTCCAGGTGGGGGAGCTGCCTCCGTCAAACCATGCCCAAAGACCAAGTTAAATGTGCTTCATCCCCCTAGGTGTACAGCCAATGACCTTAAATGCATCATCAGGTTGATCAAACATGATCTGAAGATGAACTCAGGTGCAAAACATGTGTAAGTAGCAGCTCCGCTGACAGCCTGAGCTGTTTTGTTTCCTTGTTCCTGTACCCCTTGGCAGGTTAGACGCCCTTGACCCCAATGCCTATGAAGCCTTCAAAGCCTCGCGCAACCTGCAGGATGTGGTGGAGCGGGTCCTTCACAACGCGCAGGAGGTGGAGAAGGAGCCGGGCCAGAGACGAGCTCTGAGCGTCCAGGCCTCGCTGATGACACCTGTGCAGCCCATGTTGGTGAGGAGTGCTCCCCTGCCTCTGCTTTCCAGAAGTCTCCAGGCTTTGCTTTCCCCACCCCAAGGCGGAGGCCTGCAAGTCCGTTGAGTATGCAATGAAGAAATGTCCCAATGGCATGTTCTCTGAGATCAAGTACGATGGAGAGCGAGTCCAGGTGCATAAGAATGGAGACCACTTCAGCTACTTCAGCCGCAGTCTCAAGCCCGTCCTTCCTCACAAGGTATGAGTGCCTTCCTTTCTGCCAGGACCGTCATCCCTCACCAAAGCTCCCCTTCTGCTTTCAGGTGGCCCACTTTAAGGACTACATTCCCCAGGCTTTTCCTGGGGGCCACAGCATGATCTTGGATTCTGAAGTGCTTCTGATTGACAACAAGACAGGCAAACCACTGCCCTTTGGGACTCTGGGAGTACACAAGGTACTAGCTCAGGGCCATATGTGCAAGAATGAATGTGTACCTACTACCTCATTTTCCCTTACAGAAAGCAGCCTTCCAGGATGCTAATGTCTGCCTGTTTGTTTTTGATTGTATCTACTTTAATGATGTCAGCTTGATGGACAGGTGAGTTGGCTAGCATCTTTAAACCCAGAAACCGGCCTAACCTCAGCTCTCCTGTTCTCCTCAGACCTCTGTGTGAGCGGCGGAAGTTTCTTCATGACAACATGGTTGAAATTCCAAACCGGATCATGTTCTCAGAAATGAAGCGAGTCACAGTAAGTGAAGACCCTATGCTAGGCAGTGTCCTACACCAACTTCAGCATCTCTCTTGTCCCTCAGAAAGCTTTGGACTTGGCTGACATGATAACCCGGGTGATCCAGGAGGGATTGGAGGGGCTGGTGCTGAAGGATGTGAAGGTAAAGTGGCCTCGCTTGGCTTCTCCTGTCGATATTCTGTGGTCTCTCTTTTGCTTCCCTTCAGGGTACATATGAGCCTGGGAAGCGGCACTGGCTGAAAGTGAAGAAAGACTATTTGAACGAGGGGGCCATGGCCGACACAGCTGACCTGGTGGTCCTTGGAGCCTTCTATGGGCAAGGGAGCAAAGGTCAGGGTGGCCTCTGCCCCCTGGGGTGGTACCAACCCACACTCATCTCACACTCCCCTCCCAGGCGGCATGATGTCAATCTTCCTCATGGGCTGCTACGACCCTGGCAGCCAGAAGTGGTGCACAGTCACCAAGTGTGCAGGAGGCCATGATGATGCCACGCTTGCCCGCCTGCAGAATGAACTAGACATGGTGAAGATCAGCAAGGTGAGGAAGGGACCTGGTTGGCCATGGCCTCTAACAGCCCAAAGTAGCATCTTTTCTCCTCTAGGACCCCAGCAAAATACCCAGCTGGTTGAAGGTCAACAAGATCTACTATCCTGACTTCATCGTCCCAGACCCAAAGGTATCAACCCAGTGGCTTGGGGGCCTCCAGCTCCAGTGATGACCTGCTGGCTTACTCCTGACAGAAAGCTGCCGTGTGGGAGATCACAGGGGCTGAATTCTCCAAATCGGAGGCTCATACAGCTGACGGGATCTCCATCCGATTCCCTCGCTGCACCCGAATCCGAGATGATAAGGACTGGAAATCTGCCACTAACCTTCCCCAACTCAAGGTAGCAGCTCTTAGGCTGTATATGTATTCTCCAAACCCTCTGACATTGTCCCTCCCCGCCTCAGGAACTGTACCAGTTGTCCAAGGAGAAGGCAGACTTCACTGTAGTGGCTGGAGATGAGGGGAGCTCCACTACAGGGGGTAGCAGTGAAGAGAATAAGGGTCCCTCAGGGTCTGCTGTGTCCCGCAAGGCCCCCAGCAAGCCCTCAGCCAGTACCAAGAAAGCAGAAGGGAAGCTGAGTAACTCCAACAGCAAAGATGGTAAGGATAGGGAGGGGGCTGGTATGGTGAAGCCACCACACCCAGCTTCCTCTCTGTCCTGCAGGCAACATGCAGACTGCAAAGCCTTCCGCTATGAAGGTGGGGGAGAAGCTGGCCACAAAGTCTTCTCCAGTGAAAGTAGGGGAGAAGCGGAAAGCTGCTGATGAGACGCTGTGCCAAACAAAGGTGAGGGTAAAAACAGCAACACACCACGTGGGCTGACCCCACCCTGACCCCTCTGCATTTGCAGGTATTGCTGGACATCTTCACTGGGGTGCGGCTTTACTTGCCACCCTCCACACCAGACTTCAGCCGTCTCAGACGCTACTTTGTGGCATTCGACGGGGACCTGGTACAGGAATTTGATATGACTTCAGCCACGCACGTGCTGGGTAGCAGGGACAAGAACCCTGCGGCCCAGCAGGTCTCCCCAGAGTGGATTTGGGCATGTATCCGGAAACGGAGACTGGTAGCTCCCTGCTAGGTTTGCTGTCTTCCCTCTCCCTCAGGCCATACTCTCCTTTACCATACTACTGGACTGGACTCAGGCTGGAGGCAGATAGACACAGTATAGGGGGAATGGGCTTGCTTCTCCCAAACCCACCAGTTCTCCACTGTCTCTTCTGGACCAGGAATTAGTTGCTGTGGGTGCCACAGCTGAAGTCAGTTTGTCTTGCTGGTTTAAATAGATCTTTCAGAGCTGGGTGCTGGGTTTGCCATCTTTTTGTTTTCTTTGAAAAGCAGCTTAGTTACCCTTTTTATAAATAAAATATCTTGCAGTTATCTTTGTCCTTTCCCCACCTACACCCCCAATAATTTCCCTAGAGATTAAGGAGTAAAGGCTGGGCTATGGCAGCTCTGTCCACAAAGCCTTCTCTCCCATCCTTGCCTGTTCCTTTGTACTTCCAGGCTCATTTTAAAGTTGTATTTAAAGGACTGCCCTCGGAAATGCTTCTGTTTAGCGGAACTTGTATTCAGCCTGACACGCTTTGCCAGGAACAAACCTCATGTGAAAGAAAACAAAATGAATTTTTTTACTTTCTTCTCTGTGTTCTCCTATTACATGGTGAGGATCCCCAGTTTGAAGGGAGGGGACTAGGGTCAGGTAGGAAAATGGGGCCTTTATGAAGAAAGGGGAGGTTATTTGGGCCACTCCTCTGGAGGGATAGAGGGCTCCAGGAAGATCTGCATCCCCAAAACCTGGAAACAAGACTGTTCTTTAAGAATAAAAATCCACATGGGGCTTGAGGCCAAGAACAGCCCTTGTTGCCACCAACATGGAGACTTTGTACCATATCCCATTCTTAGTGCTCGAGTGTTCCAACCTGAAGTTGAAGAAGCCACCCTGGCTGCACATGCCATCAGCCATGACTGTGTATGCTCTGGTGGTGGTGTCTTACTTCCTCATGACTGGAGGAATAATTATATGATATTGTTGAACCCCCAAGTATTGGCTGATGAACGTGGGCATCAGAGGCCAGTAGCTTTCTTGGCCTACAAAGTAAATGGACAGTATATTATGGAAGGATTTGCATCCAGCTTCCTGTTTACAATGGGAGGTTTAGGTTTCATAATGCTGGACCAGTCGAATGCACCAAATATCCCAAAACTCAATCGATTTTTTTTCTTCTATTCATTGGATTCGTCTGTGTCCTACTGAGTTTTTTCATGGCTGGAGTATTCATGTGAATGAAACTGCCGGGCTATCTGATGGGTTAGAGCGCCTTTAAGAAGAAATCAGTGGATACTGGATTTGCTCCTGTCAATGAAGTTCTAAAGGCTGTACCAATCCTCCAATATGAAATGTGGGAAAGAATGAAGAGCAGCAGTAAAAGAAATACCTAGCGAAAAAAACAGGAAGCATATTGAAGCTCGGACTAGAATTTCTTCTTGGTATCAGAGAGACAAGTTTATCACAGTATTTTTTTTTTTCCTGCTGACCTATTGATAATACCAACAATGTTGAGTGGCATTTTCTTCTTAGTTTTTAATTTCTTAAAGAAAATATACTCCATATCTGCAGGGAAAAAAATAAAAATCCACACCTGAGAACAGATCCATACAACCTGCTTACAAAGAACAGCTCCTGTGCTACCTGAGGCTGATTTATTTGAAGAACAAAAGGAAGAGAGACAATTTAGTGTAGACAAGTGCTATTCAATAGAACTTTTTGCAGCAGTGGAAATATCCATAAATCTGCAGTATCCAACCAAACTAGCCACAGACAGCTGCTGAGCAATTGAAATGAAGCTGGCACAACTAAGGAACTGAAGTTCTTATTTTAATTCAACTTCAAATGGTCACATGTCACTAGTGACTACCACACTGGACAGTGCAGGTGTAGACGGAGTTCAGATCAGACTCCTGAAACTTAATGGCTCTAACCTTAGGCAAGTTACGTTAACATCTAAGCCTCAATCCCTCCAAGTAGAATGGGTGCACCTAAATCATAGGGTTGTCCTGTTGTCCTGAGCAACATTATGTAAAGCACTTAGCCCAGAGCCTAGCACATAGTTATCTAGAGTTGGGAACGTCACTCCTGGTGTGCATGTCCAGACCCTACCCGGGAGAAGGGCCTAACCTATGACTTTAGAACCCTCAGTTGCAGGTGTGCATGTTCCAGCCAACACTCCACTCTGAGTGCAGGCTCATCAGGACACCATATGGTTGTAAACTGGCTGCCATGTCCCAATCCTTCCAGCTCTTGAGGGTCAGTTCTCACCTTATGAACAAATTAACAGGCTCTGGACCTATAAGATCAAGGACCACTGCGCCCCCTGGCCACCCCACCGCCCCCCCCCAACTTTGATCTGATTGACTTTGGCTTCCACCTACTGTTTAAAATGTGTATGTTGGGGGAGTAGGGACAGCACGGGGGAGGGGTTTACTTTCCTGACTCTAGCCCAGGACATTTGGTGTTTTTGAATAGGCACCATTCAGCCTTGCTTCAGTATTAGGAATAAGATACTTTTTATTCCATCCTCTATGGAGACAAAAAGCTGCTCCTCCTTTGAGTACTGACCTACATAGATTTCCATTTCTCTCTTCAGCCTCAGGCCAAACAAACAACCGGACAGGGCAGCAGAACAAGGCTGTCTCCTCAGGATCCTGCCAAAGGCACTGTCCTCTCCAACCTGGACCCAGCCCCACTTGCCCTTATTGGTTGCTTACACCCAGAGTGCACACTCACAGGAAAGGGCCTCTGCTGGCTGCAGGTGATCATCTTGTCCCTTCTCTGCCTTAGTGTGTGTTATTGCCATTTCAATGTCAGTGGTTTTTTATGTATTTTCTTCCAGTCTTTGCTGCTGAGATCTGACTGTATATACTATTTTGTATCCTTTCATGTATTTCTTTCATGTATTTCAATGCAGCCCTCAACATCATCATCATAAATCTCTCCAGCAGAATGCTGGAGGCCTCCCTCTTCTGAACCTCTACATGCTGCTGGCTGGCATCAAGCAGAGGTCATCACTGGGTGCTGAACAGGTCAGCTCCCTAGGGCAATGTGAGCAAAGTGTTGTGGCTCATCCTCGATCCTTTATGCCCTTTTGGCAAGATTCCTTTCTCTTCTCAGTCACAGCAGATGGACACATAATCTTGTTCTCCCAGGGGCTGCATTCTCAGTAGTCTTTTCCCTGCTCCTTGGGCGCCTGGTCAGGGAGGTTTGTACAAGCCTGCGCACACACAGCAGTCTGTCACGAGGCTGGGCCAACCTTTTTTTTTTTTTTAAACAGACTCTTGCTCTGTCATTCAGGCTGGAGTGCAGTGGTGCAATCTCAGCTCACTGCAACCTCTGCTTCCCGGGTTCACAAGCAATTCTCATGCCTCAGCCTCCCAAGTGGCTAAGACTTAACAAACAGGCACACACCATCACTCGCAGCTAAGTTTTTGTATTTTTAGTAGAGACCACGTTTCGCCATGTTGTCCAGACTGGTCTCAAACTCCTGGCCTCGAGTCATCCACGCACCTCAGCCTCCCAAAGTGCTGGGATTACAGGCGTGAGCCATGGCGCCCAGCCTGGGCCAACCTTTTCTGAGCCATAGTCCAGCTGTACTACAGCTGTATCCAAAAGGTACCATGTATCTCCCAGGGTAACCTGAAGACCTAACTGGGCATACTAACTGTCCTCAGATTTCAGTTCTTTAAGGCCCATCTCTTCTAGATCAGTGTAAATATCTGAACTCACTTGGTGCTTCAACCCAATTGGTCTTGGGATTCATCCTTTACCTACCCAGCTCTCATTCTCTTCTAGGTTGTTCCATGGCCTCTTCCATATATTACATTTGTGGTCTTGAGCAAGTTAGTTAGTTACAACAACACTGAGCATCTTGACCAAGGTCACTTGGCCCAACCACAGGCTAATCCCAGGCCATGTGCACATCCCAGGATTAGCTTGTGGTTTATCAGTTGTCAATTTTTTTTTTTTTTTAATACAGGGTCTCACTCTGTCACCCTGGCTGGAGTGCGGTGGCGATCAGAGCTCACTGCAGCTTCAATCTCCTGGCTCAAGTGATCCTCCCACCTCAGCCTTCCAAGTAGTTGGGACTACCCACATGCACCACCATGCACGGCTAATTTTTTGGTTTTTTTGGGTTTTTTGTTTGTGTTTTTTTTTGTTTTGTTTTTTGAGACAGAGTCTCGCTCTTTCGCCCAGGCCGGACTGCAGTGGCGCAATCTTGGCTCACTGCAAGCTCCGCCTCCCGGGTTCACACCATTCTCCTGCCTCAGCCTCCCGAGTAGCTGGGACTACAGGCACCCGCCACCACGCCTGGCTAATTTTTTGTATTTTTAGTAGAGACGGGGTTTCACCGTGTTAGCCAGGGTGGTCTCGATCTCCTGACCTCGTGATCTGCCCGCCTCAGCCTCCCAAAGTGCTGGGATTACAGGCGTGAGCCACCGCACCCGGCCCTTGTTTGTTTTTTTAAGTAGAGACAAGGTCTCACTACATTGCCCAGGTTGGTCTCAAACTCCTGAGCTCAAGCAGTCTTCCCACCTTGGCCTCCTAAAGTGTGGAAATTATAGCATGAACCACTGTCAGGCTCTTTTGTCAGTCCTATCAACCTCTAACATCCTCGCACCAGACAGGACAGGTGTCTGTATTGAAACTTTATTACAAAATTATAAAGCAGAGCTCTGTAACAAAATAATACACATTTGGGTTTGCTTTAACCTCCAAGTAAGTCTGAGAAAATCTTAATAAAAGCCACTTGAAGTAACAATTCACATCCAAGAGATTTCCACAAATTTATACAATGTATATTGAGCACTAGTTCCTGTACAGCTTATTCTTATTAGTTTGGATCCAACTATTCCAATGTATTATGAACCAGTCAGCTATCTGTCTTTTGAAACAAGTCTTAACTGAAATCTCAGAGTAATCAGCAAAAGCTACGGAATAATTCTAAGAATTAGATGTTTCCATATCATTAAAACCAAGGATCCATGAGGGGCAGAAGGGAGGATTCAAAGATTTAAAAAAAATCAAATTTTAGACCTTGGTTAAATATTAACTGGAATGGGATCTTGGAACTCCCAACTTTAATTTGGTGTAATAAAAATGATGCAAAAAAAAAAAAAATCAGGGTTGTTTGACACCTTTTTTCCTAAAGGGAAACCTTCACCAAAAGGGGATAAAAGATTTAAAGGCAAAATGAGTAAACAACCTCAGTTTTAATTCTTACTGAGGTTACTAACCAGCTATCAGTATATTATTTTCGATTTGTGTCTAGGAGGGAAACTGAAGAGGAGGTAAG